GCAGGCACATGGCTCTGCCCTGTGACGCTTTGCCCTGAGACATGGCTCTGCCCTATGACGCTTATGTCACAGTGGCATTCTACCCACACTTTACATTTCCTTAGCCCTGTATATTCTGCAGAGACTTTTCACATATTTATCTTAGTTGGTTCCACGGCAATGCTATGACTTAAATATCATTATTTCCAGTTTAGAGATGAAAAAGCTGAGGTCCAGCAAGTTTAAATTACTACCCCCAGCTTATGTAGCTGTGTATGCCACAACTGAAACTCAAACTCAAGTCTTTTAGACTTGTCTAAACCTTTGCAGCCACATTTTGCCCCATCCAAGTGTCTACTGGACCCTGCAGAATAATTAGTTTATTCCTTTGCCGGGAAATTCTTATTTCATTCTTCATCCTGTCTCCCGATGAGTCAAATCAATGCTTATTCAAGAATTATAAATCCCAGGTCTTTAGGAGGCCGAGACTCGCAGATCACTTGAGGTCAGAAGTTTGAGACCAGCCTGGCCAACATGGTGAAACCCTGTCTCTACTAAAAATACAAAAATTAGCCAGGCATGGTGGCATGTGCCTCTAATACCAACTATTCCAGAGGCTGAGGCAGGAAAATCCCTTGAACCCAGGAGGTGGAGGTTGCAGTGAACTGAGATCATGCCACTGTACTCCAGCCTGGGTGACAGAATGAAATCCTGTCTTAAAAAAAAAAAAAAAATTATAACAACCCCCCACCACTAAAAATGAGCAATGCCAATGGGTGGAGAGCCCCTAAAGCAGCACTAATTGCAAGGATTTCTCAGGTGACTGGTTAGTATGTGGTGTCAATCATGAAAAAGAAGAACTGCACGAAAGTATCTTTCTGAAAACTTGCAAAACTGAGAAGCTAGTCTGTTTAAAACAGGAAGTTATATACTTACATTGTTTACTACTTTACTAATGTCTGTGATCTGATGGTATCTCTGTTTCAGGAGTGGTGACGCCTAAGCTATCACTGGACATATCAAGGACTTCACTAAATTAGCAGGTACCACTGGTCTTCTTGTGCTTATCCGGGCAAGAACTTATCGAAATACAATAGAAGTTTTTACTTAGAAGAGATTTTCAGGTAGGTGTCGCTTTTCCAGGAAAAGGGAGGTGGTAACTGACAAAATGTGTATTTTTTTTCTCAGCTGCTATGGATTGGATTATGCTATTATGAATAAGAATGCTGATGGGAGCACACACAAACCATTTGTTCCTCAGTCCATTTTCCTCCTCAAAAGCCTGGAATGTGCCATTGATCAGTGGGAGATGTACCTGGACAGACCCATGAAAAGAGATCAACAAGTTCCACCCAAGGGACCCTATTTTTCCTAATTTCATTTGAAATGGCTTCTAATTGTCCTTCTTTCATTCCTGCTTCCTACCAGTTTTACAGCTTTTTCTGGTTTCAAATGTGAACTCACATACACTCTCATTTTTCCTCATCACAACCCCAAGTGACCCAATGGTCCTCACTTTCGATATAAGTAAAGGAGGCTCTGCATTAAGGGCTTGTCCAAGGCACGCAGCTGAGAGGCGCTAGGACTGGCTCCATTTCCATCTCTATTCTCACTGACTTTGACTACCCAGAACCCCAACATGTGGGGCCTCAGTATTCGATCAATTATTCTATTAAGAAGCAAAAACAATTCCCCGCATTGGCCCCAGTTATTAAGCATTTCTCAGATTTACCTTGAGAAATGCCCATCGGCCTGTATATTCACATCTTCACCCTTGTCCCTTCCTCCTAGAAAGGAGAAAGTCAGTTGGATGCCCTCTGAGGAACTAGTGCATGGCTTAACTGTCCTTCCATGACTCCTGCCTTATCTGTTTTCTATTTTCCTCCTTTTCCACCGAAGTCTATAATCTCAAGAAAAGCAGGCACTGGCCTTAGGGCTCCTGGCCTAAGAAATATCAAGTCCAGTGAGAAATCCCATTGACTGACCCCTCCTGCTTACCCCTTTGTGATGGAGAAGCTCCCAGGGGTTTGCTTTTTGCATGTTACCAGGCCTAACTCAGCATCACCAGGGGCAAGAAAAGGAAAGTAACCTAAACTAATGCTGCTTATAATTGTAATTATTGTAATAGTTAATTACTGTGATTGTACATGTGTAACAGACAAAATGTGTATTTTTTTCACAGCTGCTGTGGATTGGATTATGCCATTTGGAATAAGAATGCTGTTAAGAGCACACAAGCCAGGTTCCTCAAGTCCGTAGCAAATTTTTCAAAAGTTAAATTTATGTGGGATTGTATTTTTCTTCTTCTATCACAGGGAGAAGTGAAATGACAACCTCACTAGATACAGTTGAGACCTTTGGTACCACATCCTACTATGATGACGTGGGCCTGCTCTGTGAAAAAGCTGATACCAGAGCACTGATGGCCCAGTTTGTGCCCCCGCTGTACTCCCTGGTGTTCACTGTGGGCCTCTTGGGCAATGTGGTGGTGGTGATGATCCTCATAAAATACAGGAGGCTCCGAATTATGACCAACATCTACCTGCTCAACCTGGCCATTTCGGACCTGCTCTTCCTCGTCACCCTTCCATTCTGGATCCACTATGTCAGGGGGCATAACTGGGTTTTTGGCCATGGCATGTGTAAGCTCCTCTCAGGGTTTTATCACACAGGCTTGTACAGCGAGATCTTTTTCATAATCCTGCTGACAATCGACAGGTACCTGGCCATTGTCCATGCTGTGTTTGCCCTTCGAGCCCGGACTGTCACTTTTGGTGTCATCACCAGCATCGTCACCTGGGGCCTGGCAGTGCTAGCAGCTCTTCCTGAATTTATCTTCTATGAGACTGAAGAGTTGTTTGAAGAGACTCTTTGCAGTGCTCTTTACCCAGAGGATACAGTATATAGCTGGAGGCATTTCCACACTCTGAGAATGACCATCTTCTGTCTCGTTCTCCCTCTGCTCGTTATGGCCATCTGCTACACAGGAATCATCAAAACGCTGCTGAGGTGCCCCAGTAAAAAAAAGTACAAGGCCATCCGGCTCATTTTTGTCATCATGGCGGTGTTTTTCATTTTCTGGACACCCTACAATGTGGCTATCCTTCTCTCTTCCTATCAATCCATCTTATTTGGAAATGACTGTGAGCGGAGCAAGCATCTGGACCTGGTCATGCTGGTGACAGAGGTGATCGCCTACTCCCACTGCTGCATGAACCCGGTGATCTACGCCTTTGTTGGAGAGAGGTTCCGGAAGTACCTGCGCCACTTCTTCCACAGGCACTTGCTCATGCACCTGGGCAGATACATCCCATTCCTTCCTAGTGAGAAGCTGGAAAGAACCAGCTCTGTCTCTCCATCCACAGCAGAGCCGGAACTCTCTATTGTGTTTTAGGTCAGATGCAGAAAATTGCCTAAAGAGGAAGGACCAAGGAGATGAAGCAAACACATTAAGCCTTCCACACTCACCTCTAAAACAGTCCTTCAAACTTCCAGTGCAACACTGAAGCTCTTGAAGACACTGAAATATACACACAGCAGTAGCAGTAGATGCATGTACCCTAAGGTCATTACCACAGGCCAGGGGCTGGGCAGCGTACTCATCATCAACCCTAAAAAGCAGAGCTTTGCTTCTCTCTCTAAAATGAGTTACCTACATTTTAATGCACCTGAATGTTAGATAGTTACTATATGCCGCTACAAAAAGGTAAAACTTTTTATATTTTATACATTAACTTCAGCCAGCTATTGATATAAATAAAACATTTTCACACAATACAATAAGTTAACTATTTTATTTTCTAATGTGCCTAGTTCTTTCCCTGCTTAATGAAAAGCTTGTTTTTTCAGTGTGAATAAATAATCGTAAGCAACATAATGGCATGCCATTCCTGTTCTAAATATTCT